GTATTTCTAATGGATATACAAGAAACACGTGAATATGCTAAAATAAATTTAAGGTCAAGCAATGCAAAGTGTTAGTGCGTTTGCCTTCCACTCTCAGAGGCAGCCTCTATTATTTGGTTCTTGGGCTGCTTCATAAAAAGTTCTGTGTTTTTTAATGGCCTCAGCTTTTGGGAGGCTCAGGCCACCTAGCCCATCAGGAGACCAGGCCCGAAGGATGGATCTGAAGAGTGGGCAACGGAGAGTTAAACCAGGGCTGACTTCAACAGGCCCAGTCAAGTCAGGGGCAAGCACATTGTCCATCCACTGGAAGACGGAAAGGGGAGAGGAAGGCAGGCCCTCCCGACTCACAGGTCACCTCGCAACTTTGCTAGGCACTACCCACCCTTTAGGGATAAGTGAAGTATGTGGTGGGCATACAAGGCGCACAGGGGAGTCATTCTGGCAAATTCCAAGAAGGTTTTAAGGGCTCCCGAGGCAGGCAGGCCCAGTTGCTGTTTGGAGCTTCCTTTGGGGTGGGAGGATGGCGGGGGCAGGGGGCCGGGGCGGTGCCTTAACGAGGGGAGATGCTTTTAAATAGCTGCCTTCCAAAAACCATCCTCCCTGCTTCTTTGAGAAGCACCCAGCTGTTGTTTACCCTCCAGGACAGCAAATCCGGTTATTTGTCTCTCTATTCCGTGATATTATAAAGTAATGAATGGTCCATTAAACTAAGTTTGGGATCCCGTCTCCCCACAGCCACCTCCTCGCCGGCACCCTCAGCCGGGGAGGCCGTAGGCTCGGGCTGCAGCCTGGCAGCCTCAGTCCCCCTCCCTCCACCATTTCCCTCTACTCCCTCCCTCTCCTGCACCCCCTCCCCCCGGTTATTTGGGAGATTAGAGTTCATTAATTAAATCCTGTGCTTAGATCGAACTGTAACATTATTCCAATCACATTTATCTTGCAGGCGGCGGAGGAGATGGCAGCCTCGCTGGAAACGCGCGGGGGAGCCTGAGCCGGCGGCCGGGGACGCACGGCGCTGCGCGCTCCTTCGCCACGCCGCCGCGCAGCCCCTCCATCTTCCTGCTCGGCACCGGGCCCCGCGCGCCCCTGCCTACGGGGTCCCGCTGCTCTCCGGGGCTCCTGCCAGCCCCAACCCCCGGCCCCGGTGGCCTCCCCCCACCCCCGCCCGGGTCCCCCTCCTCCGCCACACGCGCGCGCGCTCACACACACACACACACACACACACACACACACACACATATATACACGCCAGCGAGCTGCTGGCCGCTCAATGGACCGATTTCCCCGGTTTCCCTGAACCCAGCCCAGCCCGGGATGAGAAACTGCAAAATGGCCCGGGTCGCCAGTGTGCTGGGGCTGGTCATGCTCAGCGTCGCCCTGCTGATTTTATCGCTCATCAGCTACGTGTCCCTGAAAAAGGAGAACATCTTCACCACTCCCAAGTACGCCAGCCCGGGGGCGCCCCGAATGTACATGTTCCACGCGGGATTCCGGTGAGTGCGGGCCTCTGTGTTAGTGCCCTCGGGCACGCTTGTCTGTGCTCATGCTCCTCTCCAGGTCACAATTTGCGCTGAAGTTTCTAGACCCGTCATTCGTGCCCATTACGAATTCTCTCACCCAGGAACTCCAAGAGAAACCTTCTAAGTGGAAATTTAATCGGACAGCGTTTTTACATCAAAGGTAGGATAGGAGGAAAAGATCCAAAAGGTGCTGAATGCTTTTCATGAATTTCTTTTTATTTTAGGCAAGAAATTCTTCAGCATGTCGATGTAATAAAAAATTTTTCTTTGACCAAGAATAGTGTTCGGATTGGACAACTGATGCACTATGATTATTCCAGCCATAAATATGTTTTCTCTATTAGCAATAACTTCCGGTCACTTCTTCCAGATGTGTCACCCATTATGAACAAGCATTATAATATTTGTGCTGTGGTTGGAAATAGTGGGATCCTGACAGGGAGCCAGTGTGGACAAGAAATAGATAAATCAGATTTTGTTTTCCGTTGCAATTTCGCCCCTACGGAGGCTTTCCAAAGAGATGTTGGAAGAAAAACCAATCTTACCACCTTCAACCCCAGCATCCTGGAAAAATATTACAACAATCTCTTGACTATTCAGGACCGTAACAACTTTTTCCTCAGTTTAAAAAAGCTTGACGGGGCCATTCTTTGGATCCCTGCATTTTTCTTCCACACTTCAGCAACTGTGACCAGGACATTAGTTGACTTTTTTGTTGAACACAGAGGTCAGTTAAAAGTCCAACTGGCTTGGCCGGGAAATATAATGCAACATGTCAACAGGTGTGTATATTTTATTACATTTTACTCATACTCTCTGAATCCAAATGTACTTATTGTTCCACAGGTACTGGAAAAACAAACATTTGTCACCTAAACGGCTGAGCACAGGTATTCTTATGTACACCCTTGCATCAGCAATATGTGAAGAGATCCACTTGTATGGATTTTGGCCGTTTGGATTTGACCCCAACACAAGGGAAGATCTTCCATACCATTACTATGACAAAAAAGGAACCAAATTTACCACCAAGTGGCAGGAGTCCCACCAGCTGCCTGCTGAGTTTCAGCTGCTGTACCGAATGCATGGGGAAGGGCTCACCAAGCTGACTCTGTCACACTGTGCCTAAGAACTCCAAACGGAAAGCGCCAAATGGCTGTTTAAAAAGTGCCCCAAATCAAATTGAATAGCCTTCAGAATAGAACCCTAGAGAATGTCTTATAAGGATTGTCTGCCATTTAAAAGGAAAGATGTCTTTTCTCTTTTGCACTGCTCTTTTAAGAGTTTTAGCAGATTTAGCAGGACAGATGCATTGAAGCCACATGGTTTAGACTTGATTGATAAAGGGAATGTTGCATTTGGGACTATGCTGCTAACGAAATGGTTTGAAGTATTTTCATGTTTGGATTTTAATAATAAACTGCCTCTCATTTTTATGAGGACTAGAGCTATAGTTTCTGCAGCTCTGCTCAGATAGTCCTCATAATCAGAGGCCTCTGGCCAACTGGGGCAGGACCTGTTTTGCTGGTGGGATCAGACTCTGAAAAATGGAAACGTAAAAAACTGGTTTGCATATCTCATCTTCTATCTATCTCCCTATCTCCATCTCTATCACCATCTCACTCCTTCCCTCTGCAACTACTCCCTGCCCTACCACCGTGGAGTTTAATAATTTGCTAGGAATCCTATTGAATTCGCTTTGCTTGTATATGTTGCATTTGTACTTGATGTGTTTAAGGTTCTGGGTAACTTTGATGCTTCATGACAAAATAGGCAAATCACGATGGACTCCCTTGTGATTCCTTTTTTAAAGAAATGCCTCTGATGCAGTCCTCACCAGTCCATTCAGTCATTCTACAGCAAGATGGTCCCTCTGTGGTGAGTGGGATATAAGGCAGTGCATCTTTCATGATCACAAAGAAAGCCTATGTTGTGGATAGCATTGCGTCTCTTGATGTAGGCATTGTTATGGCAAATAATAGCACTGTGGCCACATCTGTAAGGCCATTCCAGCCTAAATTTAGTGTCTCCCATAATCCCAACCCATGCACTAGGCTGGGTGTTCTCTCAGAATATAGAGGCAATGAATCAGCTTAAGACCCTGGGACACACAAAGGAAAAGGAAGAAGAATATTTAGAAGTTGTTATGGAATCCTGTGTACCCTAAAGTGTGGTAACCATGTTACCCATTCCAGCTGGGTTAAAGTGGAGGAGGATCTTGGCCAGGCCAGGTGCCCAGGTGACTAGTGCTGAGGTGCGATCGTTTTCCGTATCATTGTGTGCACCACCACCAATCCAGAACCATTTGCTCTCTTTGAGAACATTGTAGCACTGGATATTCCCTCTTTCCACTGAAGTCAGATCTATACAACTACAAATTAAGCATTTCAAAAGAAAAAGCCATTGTGCAGTGGCAAGAGTTGGAATCCAAGATTATGTAGACCTGCGATGAAGGAAGTAGCTGGCCATTCTCATTTTCTTTATTTCAGCCATATGAGTAGAAATCAAATCATTCCCATCCCTGGCTTTTTACTGAGCAGCACTTTGTTCTTCCAATTCAGCCCAACGTCTGGCCAAGTTGATGTTAAATTTTAATAAGAGTTTCTTTCTTCTTTCCAAATGCCAGTCAAGCATATTTGTTATGCATTTGAGTGGGGTAGCTCATTCTTTTCCTGAAATCTCATCTAGATTGCTTGCAATGCGACAAATAACTGTTTAAAAAATGTGCTGTAGTTCAGTGATGAGCTCATTGCCCCTCTTTAGGAAGGTAAGATCATGCCTAAAATTAAACCGAATATGGTAAGGAAAGACACTATCGTTATGCTCACGTTCTGCCTGGTCCTAAACCTGCCTTATTATTATTTTCAGAAAGCAATCTAATTAGAGCAACTTGCATAGATCTAGATATTAACTAATGAAAGAAACACCAAGTTCAAATGTGTTACCAATTATGACACACATTACAATATAATTATAAGGGGAGACATTAAAAACATTTTGTAATTCAGTGGTATAATTTGATGGGTATCACAACCACACCGTGTTTGTTCCCTGTCCCTTTGAAGAGGACTGTACTACCATCCTCACACTGTGCTCTGTTGGGATCACTGAGAGATTGACAACTGACAGAAGTGTTTAGTTGGCTGTTCCTGAGCACTTAGTTCATTTGGTTATAGCTAAGTGATATTAATGCCAATATTACTTGGGCCAGATTCTGACTCTGGAGTTTTAATCCCAATGTGCCCATTCATTTTCACTAAATATAAATGCATAGACACTTTAAACCAAGAAGATTAAAAGAGGAAAAGACCAGAATCTCTAAAAAACAGTTTACTGTTCTGTAGTGGACAATTTAAATTTTATCTCATCATAATGCCAAGGATTTTTGTTTGTTTTTTAAGTTCAGGGAGATTTTTTAAATCTCCTTGCAGTCTTGGCTCCATCTTAACCTTAGAGTGGGAGGACTTTCCCATCCCCCACCACCGTGTTATCTATCACTTTAATGAAAACTCAAAATAGTGAGGAAATGGACTTTTCTTCAGAACTTGAGGGGTTTAGAGATCAGGCTCATCTCTGCTTATAAGGAGGACTTCCTGGAGATGATCCCAATAGATCACCCTTCACTTTTGAAGAATAGCAGCTTCTAGCTGACCATGCAAAATCTCTGTTTGTTTTTAAAGACTGTTTCAAAGATTAAATCTATACAACCACTTTTATGACCAAAAAAGTTGTTGTGTCCCAAGTGTCCTAATTAGAAAGGCAGCTGGCTCTCCTGCAGCTCCCAGGCTTGTGTAGTCAAGTGCAGTGAACTGGGCAGTAATCAGCTCAGGACCATTGGCTCTTTCCTCCTCTTTCAGCTACAGACACATGCCCTGGCTTTTGCATTGACCTTGCTTTGTTAGTTCTAGACTAATTTATCCTTTTGTCAGACACTTTCCCTTTTTTAGGATACTCACAACAGAGTCCACTTTCAGCTATTGGAATACATTTTACCATAAAGCCCCCAAGGCTTTCTACCCATAACACCAACACAAAAAACCAATTAAGTTGCAGAGGGGGGAAATAATCACAAACTTTTGGCAACCTGCTTAATGCTAGACGCTCTGTTTTCACTGGTTATTCTGAGTGTCATATGCAGATGCAGATCCAAGGGAGACAGGGCTAAATGGTGGTGTCAAGAATTCCTCCCACACCCCAAAAATTCTTTCCAATATTTGATTATTAAAATATCTATCATTTCTCCACCTTGTGTCTGTGTCTTAAGTGTCTGTGAATATTGTAAAAGTGCTGTATGTTTAGTAGTGTTGTGTGCCTGGCAGTGCTGACTATGACTACTGTGCCATCTGTCTGTGACCTTGATGTCAGGTACCTGGCCATGGGGCTACCAGCAAGGATGTGCAAAGGAAGAACCGCTGCCCCTGCCCTCAGCTTCCTTATGCCCGAGCCACTACTTATCCGTGAATGTGAGTGCCAAGAGAAACCTAATTTGGTGGGGAAGCCAAGGAATGGGAGAACGTTTTTTCTGATTTGAGTCAAGGCACTAATTATTAGACACTCTCAGACAACAAAGCGGTATTGACCTGAGATCAAAGGAAGCAGGGACAATATTGTAGAATGCTAGGACACTGGAAATGAAGAGGCCTTCAGCTTCGCCAGTCTTGATTCTTGACTTTACAAATGAGAAAATGGAGAAACAGGGAGGCTAGGTGATTTGCCCCAGATGACACTGTCAATTAGTGGAGAAATTATGATTCCTCCTCTAGTACTTCTTGGTCTTACCAGCATCAAATGAAGCTGGGCTCACAGGGAAAGTGGTTTTTGGTCTGGGATCTGCAGAGCACATAAAATAAGTTAGAAAGTCTATAAAAGAGGAAAAAAGGTTCTCCTCTCCCTCCCAAAAATGACTTCCCAACACAGAACAATAAAGGAGATGCTTGTGTGGGTATGCAACTGTCCACCAATTATCACCTACCTTCTCCCTGAGATGAAACAAAACACGCTTGGTAAATCATGATTTGATAAATAACAATTAAGTTACTGGTGGTTCATGCTTGACAGCTGCAATCTTACCCAATAAGCTATTCATCTTAGTAAAACCTTGTTTTAGTAATATACATGCATAATTTAGAAGTTGAAGGCTGAAAATTGTTGTGTTCTTCTCCATATATATACAACTTTCATCGGGGTCCCTTGAGTTAAGAAATGCCTTCTATTTTATAGGTAATCTCAACAGCAGACTTTGAAATATTGTGTTTGGTTCAATATGCTAAGAAGATATACAAATAATAATAACTTCGTGAGTCTTCATGTGCAAAATGACAAACTGAGCAATTTTCTGTATAATTCTAGATTCTTAAAACCTTTTTTCCCATAATTGTTTGAATGCACTAGGCACAAGTTTCTGTTTAAGCCTCTGCTTCTCCCTGAATGTGTAGAACTGTCACTTTGCTTACAAAGGGGCTGTGTGTTTGTGGCTGGCAGCCCAGATAGAGCACTCTGGGTGCTGGGGATTGAGGGCACCTTGGCCAGCTGATTGACCTGTCTGGACTCTGTGGCCCAATTAATCGAGGCCACAGATCAGTTGGTACTAAGCATCAAAATGATTCATTATGCCTCTCTCACACTCCGATTGCTTTGCCACATAGATAACAGCATTTGAAATGGGAAACACTTTAGAATGTCATTATTGTATTATATATTGTCATCTTATGCAGTATTTCTGAAAATTTATTTTTATTGTGATGACTGATTGAAGACATATGTGTATGAATAGATGTTCCTCAGTGAAGCCTATTCTCTTGTTGTTGATGACAGTGGCATCAGAGTGAAGAGTTGTTGCAGAGTAACTGACTTCAGTTTAAGGTTACCCTGGGGTTCTGGGGTTAGGACCCGGATTATGCAGCTGATCTCCCAGCAAACACAGCTGTATGAAATAAGCAACTCTTCAAAATACAATTCTTGCCACTCATTCTGGACCTTTGATTCATAATGTCCTGGGATAAGTCCAACTTACAAAGATTCCCAGGTGATTCGTGTGACCACCATTTGGAAACCAGTAATATATACATCCGGAGTCATATATACCATTTTGAACAAAGTAGCTAAATGCTTATCTCTCCTTGTGCGATTAGTTTCACATGTTCGTTGAGGTTATCATGTTAAATGGCAATATAGACACAGTCTTAGTGATTCAACAATTCAGCTGTTTCAGCCGAATTGACCAGTTGCTAATTTATAAGCAAATTGTAACTGATCAATTTAGTCAGAATGGATGCAAGCCCAAAGACAAGGTGGAGAGCAAGCTTTAATATACACTTTGTCTCAAGGCCAGCTCTTCATATTTCCCTCTTTATATTTCAAACTAAGAGGCAGATCTCAGGTCACTCATCTTTAGAATTGGTGAGAATGAGAAACAGGGAACTGAAGTGATTCATTCAGATTCAATTTGGAAGTCATTCCCAGAGCCTAAAATATTTATCTAAGGGGTCTGATTTATCAACCTCAGGTAGTCTCCAAAACACAAAGGTATTCAGGCTAAAATAAAACCAATCAAAAAAGGAAATTCAGGAGGCTCCAGTTCTAAGACTAACCCAGTATAACAAGGGTGATCAGTTATTACTTGTGGCCTTGTACCACCTCTGTTGGATAATGTGCCACCGTCCTAATGAAGCTTTGGCCAGACTTCTTTCTATAGCTGTGCACATAGAAAGGCTTTAGACAACAGTGATACCAAAGGGTTCCTTTGATTTTCCTTCTGTGTGATTCTCAGACAGTTTTAGCTCTTTGGTGTGCTGCCAAATGTTTAACAACTGGCTCTGGAAAACAGTGGAACCCAGATTTTTAGCACCTACCAATTTCTATGGTGTAAATACTCTCATCTCAGCCAATTTCAGGCTACTAACTTAATGTCAACCAGCTGAAAACACAACAATATGTTTTCAAGAGCCAGTATAAGTTGGCTCCAATACAGCATGAGCCAGCTCCAGCATAGCACTGCCTGAACAATTTTTAAGTCAGTGAGTACCAAATAGGAGAGGCTAGCAGAGGCTTTGGAGGGACTTTTAAATGTCCCCTCCACCAAGGGAAGCATTTCCATGTTGGTTAGTTTTACTGATTTTTAGTAAAAGAGCATATTATTGGATCCCAAGGTGTTCAAATATTCCACGTGACTCTTAGGAACCTCTCAACAGACTCCCCAGTATCTTGGGAGATTACCAACTGTGGCTTTTCTAATTTCTAAGGGTGACCCTCCAGGAAAACATTCTTTAATTTAACTACCAGTTAAAACCATGTTTGGCTGATCTTTTTTAAAAAATCTATACCTATAGTTCATCACTTGTTTCCCCAACTTTGTCATTTTCCCTATCCACTTGCCCCTCATCCTTCTGACACAATAAAAAAAATACAGGTACCCACAAAACAGTGCCTGCAAAGGAGCAGGGGAAGAACAAGGCACCCAGTAAGCTCACTTGGCTCTACATATCTGGAAAGGCACTGAGGTTCCAAGGTCTCTACCCCACCAGGGGACACCCAGTAAACATCACGCTGAGAGTTTAAGTTGCACTCAACTGGAGTTGATTTGCCCTTAGAAAAGTTTCCAACGGTGAAGAAATACCACTTGGTAGGAATATCTCTGGGCAACTTCATTGCTGACTGGGCAAACTTTGTAGGATAAGGTGTCATGTGATGTAAGGCTGGACCATGAAAAACAAAAATCTACTAATACACATTTGGCCCCTGCAGTCCCCTGGCATTGAGCAATAGAGCAACTGTCCTTTCTCACCACTAGTTGTGAGTGTACTTCCAACTGAGTGTTTAGAAATCAGGTAATCTGGTAATCCACAGAACAAGCTTTGTTTGCAAATTGCAAATTTTTCTGGTAGAAGTCATTCTTAGGTGGGCTTCATTAAATCTTTGGAGAGGCAATGCTGGGAAAAAATATGCCTAATTCCTAGGACACAGTGAGTGGCCGTAAGTTGTTATCTGCATGTACTAAATCAAAATTAGATCATGAAGGACCAAATCTACTTCCGTTGCTATAATAAAATACCCTACAGGTTCTGTAAGGCATTTCTAAACTGTAAATGCTTGAAACGCAAGTTGGACATTTTCTATACTATGTGTAAAATGCCAGGTTATACCTCTATTTTCTTTCTTCCTAATGGTCATTGAAATGAGCTTGTTTCTCTACATTGAGCAAGCTACATTTTATTTTAAATGAGTCAGGTGCATGTTCAGATGTCTGTATTCCCAATACATTGCATGCAGCCTGAGCACAAGTATGCCTTCACCCTCTGGCTCTTTTCCTGACACCAAACAGAGAAGTCCACAGCTACAAGCACAAGGGGCTTGACAGGTAGGCCTTGTTTTATTATGAACAAATTCACCAGAAAACCATTCTTGAGGAACCAGCCACTCCCATAGCATTTTTAGTCTTAGGGAAGAAAATTGGCAGGGAAGAAAAATTGGCAGACAATGGGAAAGAGGTTTGGTCAACCTGCATAAGTGGAATAAAGTCATTGAAGTACTTGCAAAAAGAAGAGGGAGGTTTCCCTCTGAAGGAATCTAGACCATTTTTTAATATGGAGAATAACTGTACCCCATGTTAGAAGTGCTCTTTAGCCATATTTCAAGATCCAGATCTGAACCCATACTGTGCAGAAAAGCACAAGAGCGCTTACAGCCAAGAGCCCTGGGAGGAGTTGAGTAACAGGCTGAGATCCGGTCACCAAGCATCATTAGTTAGCACTGAAATTCTCCCAGGACACAAAACAAATGTATGGAAACATCGCAATACACTATCATTTACTCACATGGGACAACCACCTAAGTCCATAGCAAAACTTTACAGATCTAGATGTTATCTCAAGTCAGGATTCCAGATCAACATCCTCCATGTGGAGATGAGACAACTGAGGTTCAGAAAGTTGGAGTGACTTATTTGCCCAGCTAGCTAACTGGAATTAGAGTCTGGGTCTCCCAACCACTGATTCTGCTACACCACACTGTGCTGCTTCCATTAGTTAGATGGACATTGACAATTAATTGTGAAAGCATTAATTAGAAGTCAAGACAAAAGAATGTTTGTGATATCTTCTCTCGCTTAACATACTTTGATTTCACCATTGCATTTCAGCATTTTAAAGAATAGTGTATCAGTATAGAAGGAGGAGCAAAGCTCTTTAAGAGTAATGATGAAACCAAAAGGTCAAAAAGTAGAAGAATAGCGAATGTAAGTTATTAAATAAATGAGCAAGAAGTATGTGTCAGGGAAAATAAATGCTTCTTATATTGTTAATACCGTGATTCCCTGCCCGCTCACCCCGTCACTCAACACTTGATGCATTTGTTTTGGAAAGTGCCATTTTATGCTGAGATACTGGTATTGAAAACTTCCCTCTTTCCCAACTCTGTCAGAAGTTCTCTTGCTCTTTGGAAGAAGCCGAGGGCCTTAACAAATCAGACTGACCTCCCTTGTGACAGGCAGCCTCGCCTGCCCTTGGAAACAAGCTGCCAGAATGTGAGGGCCACAGAGACCCAAGAGAAGCCAGCACTGCTAGACTGAGGAACTTGTAAATATCTTCTGCTTTCTTGGTGAACAAGGACAGAGGCAATTGCGTGTATATTGTGACTGTAGTTTGTGAAGAAAATGCAACCATTTGCTTCGACAGCTCCTCAAATGTACTTGTTAAGTGTGAATGTGCCTGCCTCATTGCCTTGTGTTCCAAACACAGTACTGAATGCGTTGTTTTTAAATAAACCATTTCGTTTTGCTTTGGGAAACACTGCTGGTTGTCTGTCACATTCGGGAGAGC